GCAGGGCTGGAGAAGTTTTAGAGTCTCCAGTTCGAGTCCCCTTACCGACCAATTCGTCTTCTTTTTTTTTTTTTTTTGAGACGGAGTCTTGCTCTGTCACCCAGGCTGGAGTGCGGTGGCACGATGTTGGGTCACTGCAACCTCTGCCTTCTGGGTTCAAGCCATTCTCCTGGCTCAGCTGCCCCAGTAGCTGGGATTACAGATGCACACCACTGCACCCGGTTAATTTTGTTATTTTTAGTAGAGATGGGTTTCACCTTGGCCAGGCTGGTCTTGAACTCCTGACCTCGTGATCTTCCCACCTCGGCCTCCCAAAGTACTGGGATTACAGGCGTGAGCCACCGCGCCCGGCCTCGTCTTCGTTTTCTACTGTTTCTGCTTTATTTATTTTTATTTTTTTGAGACAGAATCTCACTCTGTGGCCCAGGCTGGAGTGCAGTGGCGCCATCCTAGCTCAATGTGGCCTCAAATTTCTGGGCCCAAGCAACCCTCCCTCCCACCTTGCTCTCCAGAGTAGCTGGGACTACAGTTGTGTGCTACCACATCTGGCAAATATATATATATATGTATTAGAGATGGGGTCTTACTATGTCGCCCAGGCTGGTCTCAAACTCCTGGCCTCAAGTGATCCTCCCACCTTTGCCTCCCAAAGTGCTGGGACTACAGGCATGAGCCACCACACCCCACTTATTCCTTATTTTAAAAATAGCTGCAGGGCCGGGCACAGTGGCTCACGCCTGTAATCTTAGCACTTTGGGAGGCTGAGGTGGGCGGATCACGAGGTCAGGAGATCGAAACCATCCTGGCTAACACGGTGAAACCGCGTCTCTACTAAAAATACAAAAAATTAGCCGGGCGAGGTGACGGGCACCTGTAGTCCCAGCTACTCAGGAGACTGAGGCAGGAAAATGGTGTGAACCTGGGAGGTGGAGCTTGCAGTGAGCTGAGATGGCGCCTCTGCACTCCAGCCTGGGCGACAGAGCCAGACACCGTCTCAAAAAAAAAAAAAAAAGCTGCAGTGTTCCCACAGCTCATCTTGGAAGAGGGGTCCCAGAGAGGACTTAGCCTGGGTCTTGGCCTTGAAGAGCTTCCAGCCTGGTGTGGCCGACTTCTACTGAGACCTCCTCATTCATTTTTTGGCCACCTGTGGAGTAGATTGTGGGAGCCCAGAGAAGGGTGTTGTGGATTCTTCCTGGAGATCAGACCGGAAAGCATTCCTAGGAGAAGCAGGTATTGGAATTGGGCTTTGCAGGATAAGTAGGAACAACTTTATTTATTTATTTTTATTTTGTAGAGGCAGAGTCTCACTATGCTGTCCAGGCTGGTTTCAAATTCCTGGAGTCAAGCAACCCTCTTACCTTGGCCTCCCAAAGCGCTGAGATGTCAACAGAGGGAAAGAGTTGAAGGTGAGTTTGTCTCCTTTTTTTTTTGAAGTAGACGAGCTCCTCCCTATGGCTCTCTCTGCTCCAGTTCTCCAATATCCCCTTCTTCATCTTCGGGCCACTGATGATGCTCCTGATGCACCCGTATGCCCAGAAGCGCTCCCGCTACATTTACGTTGTCTGGGTCCTCTTCATGATCATAGGTAGGGAGGTGTGGTTCAGGTCTGTGACAGTCACCCCACTGACCGCCTGCCCTTGCCGCTGCAGGCCTGTTCTCCATGTATTTCCACATGACGCTCAGCTTCCTGGGCCAGCTGCTGGACGAGATCGCCATCCTGTGGCTCCTGGGCAGTGGCTATAGCATATGGATGCCCCGCTGCTATTTCCCCTCCTTCCTTGGGGGGAACAGGTGGGTCAGGGGCTGGCCATCTGGACAGGGTGTCCCGCCTACAGCTGAGCCCCTTCCTCCCCAGGTCCCAGTTCATCCGCCTGGTCTTCATCACCACTGTGGTCAGCACCCTTCTGTCCTTCCTGCGGCCCACGGTCAACGCCTACGCCCTCAACAGCATTGCCCTGCACATTCTCTACATCGTGTGCCAGGAGTACAGGAAGTGAGTGAAGGCTGCAGGTGCCTGGGCAGGAGGCCAGCCCCTGGTCCCCCTCTCCCCTCTCTAGGACCAGCAATAAGGAGCTTCGGCACCTGATTGAGGTCTCCGTGGTTTTATGGGCTGTTGCTCTGACCAGCTGGATCAGTGACCGTCTGCTTTGCAGCTTCTGGCAGAGGATTCATTTCTTCTATCTGCACAGCATCTGGTAAGCACATGCTCTGAGGCTGTGGGGGGCCCTGCCCTCGCCACCTTCGCCCTGCACTCCACAGGCATGTGCTCATCAGCATCACCTTCCCTTATGGCATGGTCACCATGGCCTTGGTGGATGCCAACTATGAGATGCCAGGTGAAACCCTCAAAGTCCGCTACTGGCCTCGGGACAGTTGGCCCGTGGGGCTGCCCTACGTGGAAATCCGGGGTGATGACAAGGACTGCTGAGACCTGCCAGCCTCTTGACTATCCAACCACCCAACAACTTGCCTGTGTCTTGAGAAGATAGCCCCGGTCAGGACTTGCACCTGCGGGACACTCGTGGTTCCTTCCTCTGTTTCCCCTTCCGTGTCCTCCTTGTCCTGCGCTGCCCTGCCTTGAGGCAGATGATGGACTTTGTGACATCTCTGAGCAGCAGCCTGGTGACTGTGGGGGGCTGTCTCGTGCATCTCCCCTCCATGACCCCCCCCATCCTCTTTCATTTCCTCCTCTGTGTCCACAGCCTCCCAGTGACCATTGTCACATGAGCTGGTGGGACTGTGTCACCAGGTACTGGGGTGACTGAAGGATGTGGCATCTAAATATTAGCTTCTAGGCTGGGAACGGTGGCTCACGCCTATAATCCCAGCACTTTGGGAGGCCGAGGTGGGTGGATCACCTGAGGTCAGAAGTTCAAGACTAGCCTGGCCAACATGGCAAAACCCCGCCTCTACTAAAAATACAAAAATTAGCCGGGCGTGGTGGTGCATGCCTGTAATCTCAGCTACTTGGGAGGCTGAGGCAGGAGAATCGCTTGAACCCAGGAGGCAGAGGTTGCAGTGAGCTGAGATCA